GAGTCGGGGGTTTCACCATGTTGGCCAGGCTGGTCTCTAACTCCTGACCTCGTGATCCACCCGCCTCGGCCTCCCAAACTGCTGGGATGACAGGCATGAGCCACCGCGCCCGGCAAGGGTGGCTTTAGAGGTGGACAACGCCCGTTGCGGGGAAAGGCACCCCAGAAGAGGGTGGGGCTCCACATGGAGGGTTCTGGCTGGTGTGAGCCTGCCCTCGCCATGGAAGCACCACTGTGGTAGAGAGGTCTCTGGCTGGGGGCACAGAGACCGGGTCTGTGGCCTTGGGTGGGGCGGAGGAGGTGGCGTGGAGGAGGTGGCCTGATCCCAAAGCCGGGAGCCAGCCAGAGGGGAGCTAGGAGAGACTAGGGGAGAGGGACCTCAGGCCCTGGGGTGTGCATGATTGTGGAGCTGTCCCTGGCACAGAGGCTGGGGGTGGGGCAGGGGCCTGACCCTAAAGCCCACCTGATAGCAAGGGGTACTTGGGGACTGGGACCCCAGGCCCTGGGGGGTGCACCGTGGGGCGGGGGTTGGACCCTGGCACAGAGGCGGTGGGCGGGCAGGAGCCTGACTTCGAAGTCCAGTGGGATCGCGAGGGGGACTTGGAGAGGACCCCACGCCTTTATGCAGGGAGGTGGGGGTCCCTGGCACAAGGAAGCGGGCGTGGAGCAAGAGACCTCGCTTGGGGGCGACCCGGATCTCTAGGGGAAATTGGGGAGCGGGACCTCGGGCCCTGGGGCGCGCGAGGCAGGGACTCTCAGGCTTGGGGAGGGAGCGCTGTCCAGGCAGGGGCTGAGCCGCACACACCTGCAGCAGCGCCCGCACGTGCGGATGCGCCCGGGTTCCCGCCCGAGCGCCGGGCGGAGGCGGGGCCTGGACCACGTGCCCGGCGCCGGCCCCGCCCCGGCCCCGCCCCGCGCGCCTGCGCCCTGGGGGCCGCCCATTGTTGGGCCGCGGCGTGACGTCGCGGGGGCGGGGCCGGGGCGGGGCCGCGGGAGGCGGCGGGAGGGAAGGAGCGTCCCGCGCCGCCGCCGCCGCCTCGGCCGCCGAGGAGCCGCCGCCGCCGTCGCCGCCGCCGCCGAGCCGCAGCCAGAGTCGCTGCCGCCGCCCGGCCCGGCCCGGCCCGGCCCCGAGCAGCCCCGCGCCGCCGCCGCCCCGCCCGCCCGGCCCCCCGTGCCCGCCCCCGCCGCTGGATGCAGGCGGCCGGCGGCCCAGCTCGCAGAGGCGGAGGGCGGCGCGGGCGGCGGCGGCGGCGCGGGCGGCAGGAGCGCGGGCCCCAGCGCTAGCTCCCGCCATGCCCAGCTCGCTCGGCCAGCCCGACGGCGGCGGGGGCGGGGGCGGCGGCGGCGGCGGCGTGGGGGCGGCGGGGGAGGACCCCGGACCCGGACCTGCGCCCCCGCCCGAGGGCGCCCAGGAGGCCGCGCCCGCGCCCCGGCCGCCGCCCGAACCCGACGACGCGGCCGCCGCGCTCCGCCTGGCGCTGGACCAGCTGTCGGCGCTCGGGCTGGGGGGCGCTGGCGACACGGACGAGGAGGGGGCGGCCGGGGACGGCGCAGCGGCGGCGGGGGGCGCGGACGGCGGGGCGGCTCCGGAGCCTGTGCCCCCCGACGGACCTGAGGCCGGCGCGCCCCCGACCCTGGCCCCCGCCGTGGCCCCCGGGTCGCTGCCGCTGCTGGACCCCAACGCGAGTCCCCCGCCGCCGCCGCCGCCCCGGCCGTCGCCCCCCGACGTGTTCGCGGGCTTCGCGCCCCACCCCGCGGCCCTGGGGCCCCCGACGCTGCTGGCCGACCAGATGAGCGTGATCGGCAGCCGCAAGAAAAGCGTCAACATGACCGAGTGCGTCCCGGTGCCCAGCTCCGAGCACGTCGCCGAGATCGTGGGTCGCCAGGGTGAGTGGCCCTCGTCGGGGGTTGCTGTCCTGGTCACCTTGTCCTTCCCCTCCCTCCCGGACAGGCTGCAAGATCAAGGCCCTGCGGGCCAAGACAAACACCTACATCAAGACCCCAGTGCGGGGCGAGGAGCCGGTCTTCATCGTGACCGGCCGGAAGGAGGACGTGGAGATGGCCAAGCGTGAGATCCTGTCGGCGGCCGAACACTTCTCCATCATCCGCGCCACGCGCAGCAAGGCCGGGGGTCTGCCCGGCGCCGCCCAGGGCCCGCCCAACCTTCCCGGACAGACCACCATCCAGGTGCGCGTGCCCTACCGGGTGGTGGGGCTGGTGGTGGGGCCCAAGGGCGCCACCATCAAGCGCATCCAGCAGCGGACGCACACCTACATCGTGACGCCCGGGCGCGACAAGGAGCCGGTGTTCGCGGTCACTGGGATGCCCGAGAACGTGGACCGCGCGCGCGAGGAGATCGAGGCGCACATCACGCTGCGCACTGGCGCCTTCACCGACGCGGGCCCCGACAGCGACTTCCACGCCAACGGCACCGACGTCTGCCTGGACCTGCTCGGGGCGGCCGCCAGCCTCTGGGCCAAGACCCCCAACCAGGGACGACGGCCCCCCACGGCCACGGCCGGCCTCCGCGGGGACACGGCCCTGGGCGCCCCCAGCGCCCCCGAGGCCTTCTACGCGGGCAGCCGCGGCGGCCCCTCCGTGCCGGACCCAGGCCCCGCCAGCCCCTACAGCGGCTCCGGCAACGGGGGCTTCGCCTTCGGCGCGGAGGGTCCCGGTGCCCCGGTGGGGACGGCCGCCCCCGACGACTGCGACTTCGGCTTCGACTTCGACTTCCTGGCGCTGGACCTGACCGTGCCCGCCGCGGCCACCATCTGGGCGCCTTTTGAGCGCGCCGCCCCCTTGCCCGCCTTCAGCGGCTGCTCCACGGTCAACGGAGCCCCGGGACCTCCCGCCGCCGGCGCCCGGCGCAGCAGTGGGGCCGGGACCCCCCGCCACTCGCCCACGCTGCCCGAGCCCGGCGGCCTCCGCCTGGAGCTCCCGCTGTCTCGCCGTGGCGCCCCGGACCCGGTGGGCGCGCTGTCCTGGCGACCCCCGCAGGGCCCCGTATCCTTCCCAGGCGGCGCCGCCTTCTCCACGGCCACCTCGCTGCCCAGCAGCCCCGCGGCCGCCGCCTGCGCCCCCCTGGACTCCGGCGCCTCCGAGAACAGCCGCAAGCCCCCTTCGGCGTCCTCGGCCCCGGCCCTGGCGCGAGAGTGCGTGGTGTGCGCCGAGGGCGAGGTGATGGCTGCGCTGGTCCCCTGCGGCCACAACCTCTTCTGCATGGACTGCGCCGTCCGCATCTGCGGCAAGAGCGAGCCCGAGTGTCCCGCCTGCCGCACGCCGGCCACCCAGGCCATTCATATCTTTTCCTAGAGCGCGGACCACCACGTGGCCGGGGCCATCTGCGGGGGCCAGGGGTGGGCGCGGGAGACGGGGCGGGACCCGGGGTGGGAGAGGGACGGGGAGGGGGCGAGGGGCGGAGGCCGAGGGGGCAGGGGGGTGGGCGGCGGCCAGTGTTTACAGATGAGCTTTAACTGCCGCCTCAGGCGTGGAGACGGAGACCCCGCAGCCCGGCGGCGCCTCAGCCCTTCAACGACAGTATTGAGTGGTCAGGTTACAATAAACCGGAGAGAAAAGGTCCGCTTGCACTTTTTTTAGTTTTCTTATTTTTAGACACCCCTCCCCTCCAGGGTGATCTTTAAAAAAGCAAAACAAAAAACACGACTTTTCCAGCGCTCAGCGTTTTTTCCTTTCGTCCGAAGCCGTTTTCTGATTTGACTTTTCTCGCCGGCCGGTCTCAGGCCGCACAGACGTTCCAGAGGAGGAGGGTGACATTTTTACTCCCTTTTTGGGGCTAACCATTTATGCTTTTGTACATCAACCGTGCGCGGCCGGAGGGGGCAGGGGGGCGGGGGCGAGGGGCGTTCCAATCAAATTTCTAACTTTCTGTTAATTATTAATCCCCTTTTTACTGCGGTTTCTGTTGTCATTTTTAAAATTTTTTTAATTTTTTTTTTTTTTTACTTTTACTTTTTACCTCTTGTGTATATGTAGGGAATTTATAGGGAAATATGTACTTTATGGAATAAATTTTAAGAACTAAAATATATTTTATTTTAAATAAAGTAATGGACCTTTAATCTTACACAGCTAAATTACTGATTATATATTTGCTGAGCTGATTTAAGGGTTAAAAAAATTGTATCAAGAGTTTTATTTTTTGACTTCAAAGCCTTCTTAATAAAGCCTCTTTTCTACATGTGAGCACACGGCTTCAGCGTGGTGTGGGGGATGGG